TTATTTCGAAATCAAACAATTTCTCATAAATATTTTCTCCCAATGCTGGGAAGAGGGAGAGGGGAAGGAGGTACGGAAACTCCATCAATCATTTGAAGGGCTGCCTTTTATCAGACTGATTTTCCGTAGTGGGTTGTTTGCAGCTTCCTCCTCCCCAGTTCTGGGCCTCAGCTGTCAAAAGGATTTCACCATGCAACTTTTTCATGCTAGCAGTTGGGGCCAAGAAGCTAATAGATGGGAAAAAGCTCTGAAAACTCCAGGACGACAAATAGGTGTCCTCCTCACAGAAAAGGATTACTGCCCCACCATCCCCAGGTGGCCCTCAAATCCGTTCTCTAAACGGCAGCAGCTGTTTAGAGGTGTCCACCAGGTGTCCGCAGCTTTGTCATCCTATCCCTGTTCGGGGCAGAGACTGAGGGCTGCTGACCCGGACCGGCTATTTTGGGACGTGCTGCGGGGGGCCTTGGGAGGTTGGTGACGAAAGGAGTGCGTGCCCGCTAAGGGAGGGGACGCCCCGGAGCGTACACTCATAAACCTGGTCCCGAGGCCTGCCCCTCACCAGGATGGTGCACGCGGAAGGGGCGGCTTTTTAGTGGCGCAAGGGGGCTGGTCGGTGGTAGTTTGGGGCGGTGCTGATTGATGGCGGGCGGGGCGGGGCGGTGCTGATTGGCGGGGGGGGCGGGGTGAGGCGACGCTGCGCTGATTGGCTGGGGGCGGGGCGGGGCGTCTCCCGCCCGGGCCTAGAGCGCTGCCGGGGGCGCCGGGACTATGTCGCGGGCGCGGAGCCACCTGCGCGCCGCTCTATTCCTGGCAGCGGCGTCTGCGCGCGGCATAACGACCCAGGTCGCGGCGCGGCGGGGCTTGAGCGCGTGGCCGGTGCCGCAGGAGCCGAGCATGGAGTACCAGGTATCAGGCGGGCCAGCGGGCCAGCGGGCCTGGGCGCGACGACACGTGGGCCTGCGCTGAGCCGCAGAACATCCGGGCTCCGCTAGCCGAGAGGGTATCGGGAGCCCTGGACTGGGGGACTCGGGGGGCGGAACATCCTGGAGGCTGGGGGTGGGGACAGGGACCAGGAAGTTGGGCCCGGGCCGCCGGGGCTGGGAATTCGGAGACTATAGCGTCCCCGCCCCGGGTTGGGAAGTGGGAAGTGGCACAGGAGCTAGGATCCAGAAGCCCAGAGGCTCAGCGGTGCTTCTGGAGTTCCAGTGATCCCGGAGTCTGAACCGGCAGTGAGAGTGGGGAAAGAGGGTAGGGAAGAGACTCAGGAATTCAGGCTTGAAAGATGCCATACTCTCTGTTGCTTAACCTACAGGCTAGGCTAACAGTGCTGGCATGGCAGGCGGGCCTGGTACTGGCCTTGTTGCCCTGGCTTGGCCACTGGTCTGCTGGCTGTCTCTGTGCCTGTGGACCCTGAGTGAGCCTTAACCTACTATCTGGGCACTGTGGTTGCCAGGATGCCGTGCGCATGCTCAATACCCTGCAGACCAATGCCGGCTACCTGGAGCAGGTGAAGCGCCAGCGGGGTGACCCTCAGACACAGTTGGAAGCCATGGAACTGTACCTGGCACGGAGTGGGCTGCAGGTAAGGTAGAGAGGGCCTGTGACCACCTCCCAGCTGAGGCAGGGACCTTGTCTGTCTGTCCCAGGTGGAGGACTTGGACCGGCTGAACATCATCCACGTCACTGGGACGAAGGGGAAGGTGAGGGGCAGGACCCTGGGGTAGGGGGTCTAGAGCCTGCCCAGACAATCCCTTTTCTTTCAAGGGCTCCACCTGTGCCTTCACGGAATGTATCCTCCGAAGCTATGGCCTGAAGACGGGATTCTTTAGGTACTGGCTTGTGGGGGGATGTGGTGTCTGTGGGGAGTCCTGATGACCCCAGCTGTCCCGGCAGCTCTCCCCACCTGGTGCAGGTTCGGGAGCGGATCCGCATCAATGGGCAGCCCATCAGTCCTGAGCTCTTCACCAAGTACTTCTGGCGCCTCTACCACCGGCTGGAGGAGACCAAGGTGCCGCATGCAGGAGGGCTGGCGGGTGGGTAGCTCTGGGCCCTGACATGTCCCTGTGCCACAGGATGGCAGCTGTGTCTCCATGCCCCCCTACTTCCGCTTCCTGACACTCATGGCCTTCCACGTCTTCCTCCAAGAGAAGGTGTGTGCCCTCTCCCTAGAACCCTGCATCTGTATCCCCTGCCATGCCCTCTGGTCTTTGACAGGTGGACCTGGCAGTGGTGGAGGTGGGCATTGGCGGGGCTTATGACTGCACCAACATCATCAGGTGAGCGCAGTTGCTTGGGACGAGGGGTGGCAGCAGGGCCTCATGGCCTTTTCCTCCCCTGCAGGAAGCCTGTGGTGTGCGGAGTCTCCTCTCTTGGCATCGACCACACCAGCCTCCTGGGGGATACGGTGGAGAAGATCGCATGGCAGAAAGGGGGCATCTTTAAGGTGACCAGGCAGACTGGGGGAAGGGAGAGACATAGCCCTTTCTCTCTCCTTCTTCCCTCCACAGCAAGGTGTCCCTGCCTTCACTGTGCTCCAACCTGAAGGTCCCCTGGCAGTGCTGAGGGACCGAGCCCAGCAGATCTCAGTAAGTCTGATTGGAATGGGGCAGCGGCAGGGTCTGCTGACCCGCTCCTGCCTGTCTCCCCTAGTGTCCTCTATACCTGTGTCCGATGCTGGAGGCCCTCGAGGAAGGGGGGCCGCCGCTGACCCTGGGCCTGGAGGGGGAGCACCAGCGGTCCAACGCCGCCTTGGCCTTGCAGCTGGCCCACTGCTGGCTGCAGCGGCAGGACCGCCATGGTGAGTGGGCAGCTGAGTGGGCAGGCAGGTGGCCCGGACACACTTGGTCTCACACACCCCGCAGGTGCTGGGGAGCCAAAGGCATCCAGGCCAGGGCTCCTGTGGCAGCTGCCCCTGGCACCTGTGTTCCAGCCCACATCCCACATGCGGCTCGGTGAGTTAGACCTTCCTGCCCAGCTGGGACCAGCCTGGAGGACTGCCTTGCTGCCCTCCCCCAGGGCTTCGGAACACGGAGTGGCCGGGCCGGACGCAGGTGCTGCGGCGCGGGCCCCTCACCTGGTACCTGGACGGTGCGCACACCGCCAGCAGCGCGCAGGCCTGCGTGCGCTGGTTCCGCCAGGCGCTGCAGGGCCGCGAGAGGCCGAGCGGGTGAGGGGCAGGGCTGGGGGTGGGGCCGGGGCCCCTTTGACCCAGCTCCTCACCTCTGTCGCAGTGGCCCCGAGGTTCGAGTCTTGCTCTTCAATGCTACCGGGGACCGGGACCCGGCGGCCCTGCTGAAGCTGCTGCAGGTGAGGGGCCAACTTGGGGGTGGGCGGCAGGCTCTGACACCAAGTCTTTCCCTTGGCCTTCTAGCCCTGCCAGTTTGACTATGCCGTCTTCTGCCCTAACCTGACAGAGGTGTCATCCACAGGCAACGCAGGTGAGAGGTGACAGGCATGGCCCCTGGGGATGTTCGCTGATAGGCCTTTCTCTGTGCCCCACAGACCAACAGAACTTCACAGTGACACTGGACCAGGTCCTGCTCCGCTGCCTGGAACACCAGCAGCACTGGAACCACCTGGACGAAGAGCAGGCCAGCCCGGACCTCTGGAGTGCCCCCAGCCCAGAGCCCGGTGGGTCCGCATCCCTGCTTCTGGCGCCCCACCCACCCCACACCTGCAGTGCCAGCTCCCTCGTCTTCAGCTGCATTTCACATGCCTTGCAATGGATCAGCCAAGGCCGAGACCCCATCTTCCAGCCACCTAGTCCCCCAAAGGGCCTCCTCACCCACCCTGTGGCTCACAGTGGGGCCAGCATACTCCGTGAGGCTGCTGCCATCCATGTGCTAGTCACTGGCAGCCTGCACCTGGTGGGTGGTGTCCTGAAGCTGCTGGAGCCCGCACTGTCCCAGTAGCCAAGGCCCGGGGTTGGAGGTGGGAGCTTCCCACACCTGCCTGCGTTCTCCCCATGAACTTACATACTAGGTGCCTTTTGTTTTTGGCTTTCCTGGTTCTGTCTAGACTGGCCTAGGGGCCAGGGCTTTGGGATGGGAGGCCGGGAGAGGATGTCTTTTTTAAGGCTCTGTGCCTTGGTCTCTCCTTCCTCTTGGCTGAGATAGCAGAGGGGCTCCCCGGGTCTCTCACTGTTGCAGTGGCCTGGCCGTTCAGCCTGTCTCCCCCAACACCCCGCCTGCCTCCTGGCTCAGGCCCAGCTTATTGTGTGCGCTGCCTGGCCAGGCCCTGGGTCTTGCCATGTGCTGGGTGGTAGATTTCCTCCTCCCAGTGCCTTCTGGGAAGGGAGAGGGCCTCTGCCTGGGACACTGCGGGACAGAGGGTGGCTGGAGTGAATTAAAGCCTTTGTTTTTTAAAGAAATGGCAAAGCCTTCGACTGACCCTTGACCCCCTGCTCCCTCAGCAGAGACGG